TTCTATTTTCAGTCTGTTTCCTTATCACATGTCACGTAGCCTCCGGAAAACCCCACTGTACACTTGTGAGAGAATGAGAATGCAAAAGGCAGTCTTGACATTAATATGGAAATAGTTTTGACCTTCCCCATGAAAGGGTCTGGGGACCCTCAGACCATACTCTGAGAACAACTTTTTGAGTTAGTATTAGTCAATTCATCATCACTTGAAAATTAGCTATGAGGTTTTACAAGCCTGAGGATTTAATGTGATTTACTTTTTCAGAAAGATGAAACAACGGACGTACTGAGTGTCCTCATTATAACGCATCCAGAGAATGCACAAATATGCCATTTTCATCCGTCAAAAGAACTGAAGCCGAACTGACGGACTGTACATCAGTTACGAGGATGTGGCGGGGGGTTGGGGGGCAAAGGATGACGAGCACCCCCTAAAGGCGCGGAGACCCGCTGGCATAGGAGAAGCAAAACTGTCAGAAGAGGCCGCCGAAGTGGTCTAGAGGAAAAAACTGTTTTTCTTAGGCGGGGAAGGAAAACGGTTACCGGGGGCCGGCGAGTTGCAGGAATTAGGCCTTGACAGGGAGCGTCCGCCGTCTAGGCTGCGGCGAGCGAGGGACCAGGCGACTGGCGCCAGCCCTGAGCGTTCCCAGCACAACGCCGAAGGGGGCGGGGCGGGCCGGGCGCCGGGCACGCGGGCCAGGCCTTCCCCACAACTGATGGGGTTGAAATTTCCTTTCCGGCTCAGCAGGGAGAAAAGATATGGTGGGGTGCTTAACAGAGGAGGTTAGACACCGGCGGGAACCAGAGGAGCCCAAGCGCGGCGCCTGGGCCTCGGGGCTGCAGGAGTCCTCGGTGGGGGTATGGAGGTCGCCGGGGAAGGAGGACGGTTCAGTTGCTAGGCAACCCGGCCTGGACCCGCCTCTCGCTCGCGTTGCTGGGAGACTACAAGGCCGGGAGGAGGGCGGCGAAAGGGCCCTACGTGCTGACGCTAATTGTATATGAGCGCGAGCGGCGGGCTCTTGGGTCTTTTTTAGCGCCATCTGCTCGCGGCGCCGCCTCCTGCTCCTCCCGCTGCTGCTGCCGCTGCCGCCCTGAGTCACTGCCTGCGCAGCTCCGGCCGCCTGGCTCCCCATACTAGTCGCCGGTAACGGATGGGGGCCTGGAAGGGAAGGGGGATTTTTTTTTAACATTGATGTTTCTCTCCATAGATATTTGGAGTTCTTACAACATGGCAGACATTGACAAGTAAGTGGCAGAGAGTTGGTTCTTTTTCAGAGTTGAACCTTGGTGTGATACTATGATATTATAGCAAAGAACAGTCTGAACTTGATCAAGATTTGGATGATGTTGAAGAAGTAGAAGAAGAGGAAACTGGTGAAGAAACAAAACTCAAAGGTATTACTTTAAATTACTTCAGGAGCCAGTGAATCCTTCTTTCGATGCCCTTTTTTTTTTAAAGCACGTCAGCTAACTGTTCAGATGATGCAAAATCCTCAGATTCTTGCAGCCCTTCAAGAAAGACTTGATGGTCTGGTAGAAACACCAACAGGATACATTGAAAGGTACAGCTTTTCCATAGTCCTTATTTATCTTTTGATGCTATATAACTGATTTCTAACCTTTCAGCCTGCCTAGGGTAGTTAAAAGACGAGTGAATGCTCTCAAAAACCTGCAAGTTAAATGTGCACAGATAGAAGCCAAATTCTATGAGGAAGTTCACGATCTTGAAAGGAAGTATGCTGTTCTCTATCAGCCTCTATTTGATAAGGTAATGCTTTCTCCTACTTTGTTTAATTTAACTTATACAGCCTTTTTTTTTTAAATCATTTTAGCGATTTGAAATTATTAATGCAATTTATGAACCTACGGAAGAAGAATGTGAATGGAAACCAGATGAAGAAGATGAGATTTCGGTTAGTACCAACTTTATTTTGGTATGTTTTTATATTAAATAATGTTTGCTGTCACTTAATCAAGGAGGAATTGAAAGAAAAGGCCAAGATTGAAGATGAGAAAAAAGATGAAGAAAAAGAAGACCCCAAAGGAATTCCTGAATTTTGGTTAACTGTTTTTAAGAATGTTGACTTGCTCAGTGATATGGTTCAGGTAATTTTATTCATAAATGTACCAGTTTACTTTTATTCATTTTTATTATTTTTTTAATTTGAAGGAACACGATGAACCTATTCTGAAGCACTTGAAAGATATTAAAGTGAAGTTCTCAGATGCTGGCCAGCCTATGGTAAAAGAACTTTGAAATATTTATAATTTTGTATTTAACTGATTTTTATGCTTCCTCTCCCCAGAGTTTTGTCTTAGAATTTCACTTTGAACCCAATGAATATTTTACAAATGAAGTGCTGACAAAGACATACAGGATGAGGTCAGAACCAGATGATTCTGATCCCTTTTCTTTTGATGGACCAGAAATTATGGGTTGTACAGGGTGAGTTTAATTTTACTACCTTAACAAAATGTTTGTAATAGATTTTTCTTCTTTGTTTTGCAAGGTGCCAGATAGATTGGAAAAAAGGAAAGAATGTCACTTTGAAAACTATTAAGAAGAAGCAGAAACACAAGGGACGTGGGACAGTTCGTACTGTGACTAAAACAGTTTCCAATGACTCTTTCTTTAACTTTTTTGCCCCTCCTGAAGGTAAATAATGTTTTAGCTTGAGTATTAACGGTATTCATTGTAATTTCTTTTCTCAATTTTGCAGTTCCTGAGAGTGGAGATCTGGTAAGTTGAATTGTTATATATTTATTGAATTGAATTTTCTGCTTTTGTTTTCCTTTAAAAATAGGATGATGATGCTGAAGCTATCCTTGCTGCAGACTTCGAAATTGGTCACTTTTTACGTGAGCGTATAATCCCAAGATCAGTGTTATATTTTACTGGAGAAGCTATTGAAGATGATGATGATGATGTAAGCGAATTTGAATCCTGCAAAGAAATAATACTCAACACTTAACGCTGTTTTTCCTTTTCAGTATGATGAAGAAGGTGAAGAAGCGGATGAGGTAATGTTTACCAAATGAGCAAATAATTCTCTACTTCATGGATGCATTTTGAACTTTAATATAGGAAGGGGAAGAAGAAGGAGATGAGGAAAATGATCCAGACTATGACCCAAAGGTGAGCAAAATTAGTGCTGCTTTCTATTAAATAGATAGATTGACTTGTTGTTTTCCTTTAACAGAAGGATCAAAACCCAGCAGAGTGCAAGCAGCAGTGAAGCAGGATGTATGTGGCCTTGAGGATAACCTGCACTGTAATAGCCTAAACACAACTCTTATTTACTTACAGCCTTATGTTTTTGTATTTTCTTGGTAGACTAGGTAATTTTTTTTTAAAGGACAGGAAACTGATATTTTAAAGACCAATTTGTTCTACCTAGCATTTTAACTAGTTTTTCTGCCAGCTATGTTGAATGCACAAATTCTGTCACGCATGTTCATTCATTGCTACATAATTTGGTTCTTCTGGAATATTTTTATGTAGCTCTTGGAGTACAGCTATGAAAATTAACAACTGTTAAAGGAAATACCTTTTTTTTTTTTTTGTAATTTTTTCCTTGAAGAACCAAAGTATTTTTTCAGCTGGTTGTTGAATAGGGTTAAGTCCGCTTGGATTAGCTGTGCCTTTCATTACTTTGTTACAGAAATGCAGTGACTTATACTAAGACAATTTATTGTTTAAAAAAAAAATTGGCAAGACAACTATATGGTTAAGAATTTCCAGTATGACCACACCCAATAACTGTTATTAGAGTGTTAATGGATTATTGTGTTTTAGGTGACATAGTTAACTGTAAAGTAACCTGACTCAGTATAGTTACTGGTACCACAGTGAGGTGAATAAAACGGGATTTTCAGAAGTTAGCCTGAATTTAACTGTATTTTTAAATTTAACCTCCATTAACTAAGCATCTTTTCTTTGTGGTAGGGTCTACCTTCTGCTTCCCTGGAAAGGATGAATTTACATCATTTGACAAGCCTATTTTCAAGTTATTTGTTGTTTGTTTGCTTGTTTTTGTTTTTGCAGCTAAAATAAAAATTTCAAATACAATTTTAGTTCTTACAAGATAATGTCTTAATTTTGTACCAATTCAGGTAGAAGTAGAGGCCTACCTTGAATTAAGGGTTATACTCAGTTTTTAACACATTGTTGAAGAAAAGGTACCAGCTTTGGAACGAGATGCTATACTAATAAGCAAGTGTAAAAAAAAAAAAAAAAGAGGAAGAAAATCTTAAGTGATTGATGCTGTTTTCTTTTAAAAAAAAAAAAAAAAATTCATTTTCTTTGGGTTAGAGCTAGAGAGAAGGCCCCAAGCTTCTATGGTTTCTTCTAATTCTTATTGCTTAAAGTATGAGTATGTCACTTACCCGTGCTTCTGTTTACTGTGTAATTAAAATGGGTAGTACTGTTTACCTAACTACCTCATGGATGTGTTAAGGCATATTGAGTTAAATCTCATATAATGTTTCTCAATCTTGTTAAAAGCTCAAAATTTTGGGCCTATTTGTAATGCCAGTGTGACACTAAGCATTTTGTTCACACCACGCTTTGATAACTAAACTGGAAAACAAAGGTGTTAAGTACCTCTGTTCTGGATCTGGGCAGTCAGCACTCTTTTTAGATCTTTGTGTGGCTCCTATTTTTATAGAAGTGGAGGGATGCACTATTTCACAAGGTCCAAGATTTGTTTTCAGATATTTTTGATGACTGTATTGTAAATACTACAGGGATAGCACTATAGTATTGTAGTCATGAGACTTAAAGTGGAAATAAGACTATTTTTGACAAAAGATGCCATTAAATTTCAGACTGTAGAGCCACATTTACAATACCTCAGGCTAATTACTGTTAATTTTGGGGTTGAACTTTTTTTTGACAGTGAGGGTGGATTATTGGATTGTCATTAGAGGAAGGTCTAGATTTCCTGCTCTTAATAAAATTACATTGAATTGATTTTTAGAGGTAATGAAAACTTCCTTTCTGAGAAGTTAGTGTTAAGGTCTTGGAATGTGAACACATTGTTTGTAGTGCTATCCATTCCTCTCCTGAGATTTTAACTTACTACTGGAAATCCTTAACCAATTATAATAGCTTTTTTTCTTTATTTTCAAAATGATTTCCTTTGCTTTGATTAGACACTATGTGCTTTTTTTTTTTAACCATAGTTCATCGAAATGCAGCTTTTTCTGAACTTCAAAGATAGAATCCCATTTTTAATGAACTGAAGTAGCAAAATCATCTTTTTCATTCTTTAGGAAATAGCTATTGCCAAAGTGAAGGTGTAGATAATACCTAGTCTTGTTACATAAAGGGGATGTGGTTTGCAGAAGAATTTTCTTTATAAAATTGAAGTTTTAAGGGACGTCAGTGTTTATGCCATTTTTCCAGTTCCAAAATGATTCCATTCCATTCTAGAAATTTGAAGTATGTAACCTGAAATCCTTAATAAAATTTGGATTTAATTTTATAAAATGTACTGGTGATATTTTGGGTGTTTTTTTTTAAATGAATGTATATACTTTTTTTTTGAAGAGTGGAGAGTAGTGATGTCTAGAGGGAGCTATTTTGTGCTGAGGCCACTATGTTCTGTAAATATATAATTTTAAGAGCAACCTCACAATCCCTGCTAAGTGGAGTTTATTATTTGAAGACTAAAATGGAATTCCATAGTTCCTGATAGGTTATATTCTGGGTTATTATTCTGAGTTATCTACAAACATTTTTGAGATTTGTCTTTACACTCTGATTGTAGTTTCCAGCAGCCCATGCACACTGCCAAGTAAGTCTCATTTTTTCCTGTTAGAAATGGTGAAATATCATATAATCACTTATAAAGAAAACTGATATGAAAAAATTTTAGAGTTGTTTGCTTTATGGTCACTCAAGTAGGGTAAGTGTTCCACAAATTCCACAAGTTGATAGTTTAACATGGATGTCTGAAAGCCACATATATAATTTCTTAGGATTCTTAAATTAGTAAATCTAGCTTACTGAAGCAGTATTAGCATCACTATTTTAGATTGCAAAAATACCTTAATTGTGTGGAACTGGCTTGTAGAGTGGTACTTAAGAAAAATGGGATTCTACCTCTATTTCTGTTTTAGCACACTTAATCAGGAAAGGATATATTAACTTTCATAAAAATATTTTTGTTGTGTGAATAGGTTAATGATATGGTAAGGCCCCTAAAATAACTGAATTAATTGTTTATTGTAATTGTAGGCCATTCCCATTATTAAAAATAAAGACAAAACTTGAAGTAACTGAAAATCTTATCGTGCTATGTAGAAATATTGAACTAATATTCAAATATTTGAATGCTTTGGTTTCAGGGATTGGTTTAAAATTGGAGTCCTTTTTTATGGGTTAGTCTTACAAAAATTTAAGCCTTTATATTTTTGACTTTAAATCAAAACAAATGTTATTTTAAATGTACAGAATAGATTGGTAGTGCAGAAGAGTGTAAGTTCTTCATAGGAGCTTTAGAAAAGAGAAATATGTGCTAATTCAGTTTTTTTTTAATCTGCACTGTACATATATACTTGGTAATTATGAGCTTGATTTTGTTTTTGGAAATATGTGTTCATAATTTAGGTAATTTGCTACTTAAAGCACTAAGTCTCTGATACCTGAAAAGTACATGTAAATGGTGATGGTGAAATAATACTGCAGTTAACTTAATAGATGTATACTGGTGATTTTTGTATGCTGGATTAAAACTCCAGATATTAAAATATAACCTGGATAAAAAGCCAAGTTCTTGGACTGATTGAGGATCACTTACATGACTTTACAGAAATGGAAACATCCTTGTTGGTATATGAAATTATTTTACTCAAGGATAAGTATTCATAAGAAATTTTGATTGATGTATATTTTCAAAAATACAGTATGCTTTGTATCTTGTGTTTCTTCCTTTTGACATCATATTGTCAGGTTTTCCAGTTTACAAAAATTAAGTTATTCACTAAAATCTTAGTACAGACAGTCCCTGACTTATAATGGTTTGACTTAAGACTTCAGCTTTATGAGTTTATTGGAGTATTAAACACATCTTCTACTTATGATATTTTTGACTTACAGTGGGCTTATTGAGGCCCGACCATGTCATCCTCAAGCCAAGAGTCTGAATAAAAGAAGAAATGGGGTATTTAGAAATAATAGATTACTGGCGGGAAATAAGTCAGTCTGGTTGTTTAATTTTCCTATGGGAAATTGGGCATTTTAAGTTTTGTGGATCCTAGAACAAACTGAGTTTTATTATTTTGAAACCCAGGATAAAATATTACATAAAAGCATTGCTTTTTAGTTTCTTACATGTTTTATCCATTTATTTTTATTTTTGAGATAGAGTCTTGCTCTGTTGCCCAGGCTGGAGTGCAGTGGCATGATCTCGGCTCACTACAGCTGTCATCTCCCGGGTTCAAGCGATTCTCGTGCCTCAGCATTCCAAGTAGTCGGGATTACAGGCGTGTGCCACTGAGCCCAGCTGATTTTTGTACTTTTAGTAGAGATGGGTTTTCACCATGTTGGCCAGGCTGGTCTCGACCTCCTGACCTCCAGTGATCCTCCCACCTCAGCCTCTCAAAGTGCTGGCCTCTCAAAAGTGCTGGGATTACAAGCATGAGCCACCACGCCCAGCCAGTTTCTTACATGTTTTAAACTTAAAGCCAAAAAGAAGGAACTAGGAATGTGTGATTAAACGTGAGTGCCAGAAGTCGACAGATCTCATATCCAGAGTTGAAGGTCTTATTCATAATTTTATCATTCATAATGTATTAGGCAATTGCGGCTCTGGTAAATTTCATGAGGTTGTAAAATAGTTGCTACCAGAAGGCTCAAAATTTGTATGAGCTTTTAGCTGAGATTTTGAGAATCTGTAGGAATTTGTGAAGTGAGAGGAAGAACCTCTGAACGGTGAGCAGTTCAGGTGGAGGAACAGGAGGAAATACAGGCAAAGGTCCCAGAACAGAACAATTGAGGCTACATTCAAGGAATTGAGATACCTGGAAATACAGGTAGAAATACAAGTGGCCAGTCCATAGAAAGTTTAGCTGTGGAAGTCCTCTTAATGGGTTTAAAACACTGGAACCACCTGTTACAAGAGTATTTCAAGTGAGGATGAGGATGACCATTCCATGTAGAAATTTTTTTTTTTTTTTTTTTTTCTGAGACAGGGTCTTACTTCATTTGCCCAGGTTGGAGTGTACTGCTGCAATCAGCCTCTCGAGTAGCTGGTATCACAGGCACGTGCCACCACGCCCAGCTAATTTTTACATTTGTTGAGAGGTGTTTCACCATGTTGGCCAGGCTGGTTTCGAACTCCTGGACTCAGGTAATCCACCCATCTTGGTCTCCCAAAGTGCTGGGATTACAGACGTTAGCCACTGCACCTGGCTGAAAGATAATTTTTAAAGGAAGACATGATTGATAGACCAAGTCAGCCATTTGAAGGTCAGAACATTTGAGGTAGGTGGGCCCCAGGGGCCAGTAAAGGCTTCAGGGTCATATATATGCAACTGAAAAAGTAAGTTAAATGACGTGGCAGCAGCAGTGAACAAGACGCTGTTAGCTGTTAAGATAATTTACTTAGCCAAGAACAAAAGCTTTATTTAAAAAAATTGCTGAATAAAGTTTTATCTGCAGTGAATCCCCTTAGTCAAACTCCAGATTGGTGTTTTGGGGTAACTTATCAATATTACAGCTTTCCTTCAACTCTGAAAATAGTTGAAAGAATTCCGGTATATTCTTTACTCTGATCAACATACTTTTTGGCTCAAAAAGTTTTCTAGTCTTACAGGCGTTTTCTATTTCAGCCCTGGAATGGGCCATTTCTCCAAGGATTGCTGGCTTCTTAGAATAGGGAGTATTACTTAGAAACTTAAGTCCAGTTGCTGAATATGCTCTTTACAGGGTATTTCTAGGGCCTTTCAGGTGAAAGAAAATTTGTACATGTATCATAAAAACTGAACGCACAGTGGATACTTTGAAGTTGAATCAAACAATGTTATTTTTCCTACTGCTACTGCCGTCCGTATTTGTAATTATTTTCAAATAAGTGGAATCAGTTGATCCAACTAGGAAAGTAGATGAGGTTGCTCTATAGGAATAAGAATCCATGAATAAAAATGGAGATCTAATTTTAGACTAAAACTTTTCAGCCCCTAAACAAATGTCTCTGCTACCAAATTTTAATGGATATGTGTGAGAATACAAGTAGTGTCTTTGGGTAGTGTCTTTAAACACAGGCTTTAGAGTCTGTCTACCACCTGTTGGTTCAGCATCAGTCTTTTCATCTGTATTGCGAAAGATCGTGGTGAACATTAATAAGGAAACAAAAGTACTTAGAGCCTATGAGCACTTCCTAAACATAAGAAAACCTAAAATTTGTGATTGGGATTACTTTTTAAATTGGTTTTAGAACTTTATTTCTGAACTAGTTGGGGTTTTCTTGGTTCAAAGGCAAAATTCCTCCTAGGTGTAAGGGATGCATTACTCAGTGTACATAAGAACACTGAGACTAAGACTGGATAATAAAATTAAACATATGCCTCGTTTTGAAGATTTTATGTGTAAAAAACAAAAAAAAAATTGACCTTAACCTAAAGTGAGCTAGGTTTGAAAATCTCATCTCATTCCTTTCTTGTTTTATTTTAATACATGTGTTTTCATATGCTGTTTACTTTCTTTGGCCTTTGGCAGAACCCAGAAATGATCTAGGGTAAAACGAAATGAGGTATCGCTATATATTTGGATTTCTCATGCTTCAGAATACCCAAATTGTCATTATTCAGGTTATCCCTTCTATCTCCCAACATTTACCTGGAGCCTTGACACTGGTGTGGATGTGACATGGGTGTCTGTCTTGAGATCAGATGTGATTTTAGACTTGGATTAGGCCAGTCAACAAAGTTTTATTTTTATTATCTTTGAGATGATTCTCACTATGTTGCCTGGACTAGTGTCTAACTCCTGGGCTCAAGTGGTTGTCTCACCTCAACCTCCTGAGGTGCTATGCTTACAAGTGGGAGCTGCCGCACTTAACTATGGATTTCAAAACTGGAGGCTGGAACTGTTGTCTTTGCTATTCATTTGGCTTGGTGAGTGGACTTAGCCACTTCACGGCAACTTGGAGATGAATAGCCCACTGTATTTAACCTGCATTTGCACTATTTCAGCTCTGCTTGGCTGCCTTTTCTTTTACTTCTGCCACTGGGCTTTTGTGCATGTGTTTTACTAGTTCAACATAGGATCTCCTTTTCATCAGTACCTACTCTTTGGTTCTATAAATCTGAACTGGTTTTGAACCAGTTCAAAATACTCTAGAAACACTTGCTTATTAATGAGTTTCCTAATTTCCAGCACTGTGCTTGGAACTTGGTAAGTGTACAGAAAAGTTTTGGATGTATAGGTCAGTTAGGATTTATCTAGACCCATTCAATGTACCAACCATAATCCTGTGTGGGACTGTGTAGCAAGTCGAATGATTGATTCTCAGTAGTTCAGTCTCTAAGGTCTTTTGTAGTTGTCATATTCCTGTAGATTGAGAAAACCAATGAAACAAAGCTGGATTGTGTATACAGTTAGCTCTTTCATAATGCAGGGGCTAGGGGCCCCAGCTTCCTTCAGTCAAATCTATGTATAAGCTGATTCCCCCAAAACTTGACAGCCTACTGTGGAAACTTTACCAATAAGTCATTTAACACACACTTTGTATGTTATGTGTATTATATACTGTAAAAAGTAAGCTAGAGAAAATGTTAAGCAATCGGAAATATATTATGGCCAGGTGTGGTGGCTCATGCCTGTAATCCCAACACTTTGGGAGGCTGAGGCGGGCCAGTGACTTGAGGTTACAAGTTCGAGACCAGCCTGGCTAATATGGAGAAACCCTGCCTCTACTAAAAATACAAAACTTAGCTGTAGGTGGTAGTGGTGTGTGCCTGTAGTCCAAGCTACTCAGGAGGCTGAGGCACAAGAATTGATTGAACTCTGGAGGTGGAGGTTGCAGTGAGCCCACAAGAATTGACTGAACTCGGGAGGTGGAGGTTGCAGTGAGCCGAGATAGTGCCACTGCACTCCAACCTGAGCAACAGAATGAAACTGTCTGTGTGTGTGTGTGTGTGTATGTATATGTATGTGTATGTATATTTACTCTCAGGTGGAACTGGATTATAACAGTCTCAATCCTCACTGCCTTCATGAATAGCTGAGGAGGAGGGGGGTCTTGCTGTCACAGGGGTAGTAGAGACAGAAGTAAACCTGTAAGTGGACCCTCTTAGTTCAAATTTGATATTCAAGAGTCAACTTAGTTGTTTTTTAAAGTCAAGGGAAGGCATATCAATAGTTGCAGTTACCTAGTACTGCATAACAAAACAACCTCCAAAACTTAATGGCTTAAAACAAGCAAAATTTTTCTGACTGGGCTTAGTTTGTTGCAGTCGTTTTCCAAAATGACCAAAGACATCAAAGCTTAAATTACATATTGTATGCCTGTTCAGGGAGAAAAACATATGCTTTTCCCCATCATTTTGGAATCTTTTACTTGAATTATAGCTGGACAATTGATTTCCAGCTATAATTCAAGCTATAACGTAGTGAACTCCCTCAGACAAAAATGTCAAGCTTGATTAGTAAAGGAACCTCAAGTGGTATGTATAAGGTGACCCTTAAGTACACGTGTTTTCAAAAGTTGGGTATAATGTAACTAGACTGAGAGGTTTCGAGAAAAACTTCATTGCTATTCCATGTATAGTTTTAAACTAGTGGGATTTCAGTTTACAGTATTAATCAGCAATTTGGGGAGAACTAAGTGTTCGTTTAACATTAAGATAATAAAAATAATGCCTTAATCATACTTGATTGAGAATATTAATTCCCTTTTTATGCATAAGGATGGAAGTTAAGTAACTTTAACAATGACACAGTTGAGTTGTGTTGGAGCCAGCATTTGGATGGCCCTACACTTTGCACTGCCTTGTAGATATTTCTGTCACACAACTAGTGGTTAAATAAGCATGTTCTTTAGGCTAGAGCTTTCAGAGATGAAATATTTTAGAGACCAGAGTTAATCTAGATTTCATTTTAAACAATATTCAGATAATCTTTCCTTTTTCTCTCCCCTGCCCTGAAGAGTTTGTATTTATTATAATGTTGTATAACACAGCCCCAATACAATGTGGCTTATATAGGTTTTTCTCTTAGGCTTAGACAGACTCTGGGACTGATATGGGAGCTTCATGGTTCTCAGGCAGACTTTCATTCTACTTTTTGTCTTTGGCAAGTTGGTTTATTATCAAGTGGTTGCTGGGGCTCTATACATCATGTCCAGGTTCAAGGTACAGGATGGGCTGAAGGAGGCTAAAGGCTACTGGCATCCAACCTCTCCTGTAAAAAGAAGAACCTATGGTTTATGCTCACAGTGCTAAAAGTAGGATAGTAAATAAAATAGAGCTGGGTGTGAATGCCAAGGGAGGTTAGGATGACAGCCACATTGGCCACATATGTCGAAATAAGTTGATTTAGAAAAGGATTATTTGATCAAGGATATCCTGGAACATAAAGCAAATAACTACATTTTAGAAATAAGTGAACAGGGCTAAGAAAAGTAATTTTCTTTAAATACGGCCCAAAAGGATTAATTATGATTGGAGTCCTGCTTTGCCCAAGGCTTTTTATTTCATTTTGCATGATAACCTTTCTCAGAACCATGCATGCACAAATTAGGTTGAGACAATGACTTAAAAGTGTAAATGAAATCTCATTAGAAACAAAAACTTTCTGGTTTCTGACATGTTTAAGGGGTGCTCATTGTTACTCAACAATGATTTACTTAGGTAGTTATTGTGATGGGGGCGGTTCTAATGGGATTTCTTTTTCTGGTAGGTTTAGTGGCAACATACAAGCTTGCCATAAACATTTCCTGGGTTTTATCTTCTTGTAAAAGTGTTATTCCACCTTTCTGAGTCTGGCTACCCCACAGAATTCTTTTATCCCTTTTACTCTTAGATTACCTTGTCTGTAATGAAACTTACCCTCTCTGAAGCCTGAGTTGTTCTTCTAAAGTAACACCACTACCACCTTCTTTATTCTCATGTTTTTGGGAGGAATTGTCTACACTCACTGCTATATGTCCTCTATCACCTAAGAAAGGTATTTGCCCATTACTGGATTTTTTTTTCTTACAGAGATCAATAGTGATCAAATTGAACAGCCTATGTCCTCAGGCTGTGTGTTTTGTGGCAATGGAAAAATGACAGCAAAAGAGGGAAATATCCTTGGAATTTAGTTCCTTAAATGGAGGTATTTGCCCAAGTGACTGTCAGTTACATATTTGAGTTGCAAACAACGGGTTGCATTTACCGGGTTTCAGAGTAGAAGCATACTTAGGAAAGGTGGTAGGTGTTCTTGGGCTCTTCAGTGGGGACAGAGGATTGCTTCCACTCTTAGTTACTGGGGTATCTTGTCACCCCAGAGACCCAGAGCCAGAATATCAACACTTTTGAGTGATTGCAGTTTTGTGACAACATAATACTGGTTCTCTCAGCCTCCTTCATTGGATTACCTTCCTCTCTGCTCCATTTCATCCAGTTCCATATTTTCGTTTGTCACTTCAAAGCTAATATTACCATAACAAGTTTACAAATAATCAGACTTCCTGGTTACTTGTTAATACTCAATAAGATAGCCTGCTTGCCCATTTTGAATAATATCAATACATTTCCAGACAAAACATTAGTCATTTCCCCTCAGTTTAAGTGCTGTCAATCAGCTCTCCGTTAGGTACAATGGCGAAAACACTCATCCAGGATCTTGGATATTTAGTGAAGTAGACGTGAAAATTGGATAACTACTCATCAGAGTTTGAAGTGATTAGGAAGGAATTAACTCAGCCAGAGGAAATCTGGGATTTGAATAGGGCTTTGAAGAATGAAAGGTTTACAGAGGATTTGGGAAGGTAAATTGGAGGCTGCGAGGACAAGGAGATGTATGACTGGCACTCGCTCAAGGTTGAGTGGAACGAGTCAAAATAAGTAGGACCCATTCTGTGGAGGGCTTGTCATGCAAGGGTAAGGAATTGGAATGTATACAATTGGAGGCGAATAGAAGTTTTCTGTCATGTTTTAAGAGTAAAACTGAAGGCCATGTGTATGAGTATGGATCAGGTGATTGGGCCACCCAAGAACTTAGATGAGAGAACTGAATTAGGCTGCTGGCAGAACAGAAAGGACGGAGACAGCTGATGGACGGTGCTTGGATCCACAATTGTGTTTGTACTACAGTTAAAAAAAAGCGCTAAGCACTCATTATAAAGCACTTGCTTTAAGCTGTTACACAGATTGGTCACTAGGAGGCATCAGTTCATCAACTACTAAGGCGAAAAGGAAGGCAGCTCTGGACACCCACCTAAGAAGTCTGGATAGTTCTGTGTTAATACTTAACGTTTTCAACTCAAGGACTTTTGGAAACTAGAATCTAGAATATTTCTTCTGAATAGTACTTCAAAGATGAAATAAGGCTAAGAAGTCTAAACTGCACTCTGTGAGACTATTTGTTTATTTATTTAATTATTTATTTTGAGACAGATTCTCGCTCTGTTGCCCAGGCTGGAGTGCAGTGGCGTGATCTTGGCTCACTGTAACCTTCACCTCCCTGGCTCAAGCAATTCTCCTGCCTCAGCCTCCCGAGTAGCTGGGATTACAGGCGCTGTGGGTTTTTTTTTTTTTTGTATTTTTAGTAGAGACGGGGTTTCACCATGTTGGCCAGACTTGTGTCGAGCTCCTGACCTCAGGCAATCCGCCTGCCTCAGCCTCCCAAAGTGTTGGGATTACAGGCGTGAGCCACCGCGCCCAGCCTTGGTTATCTTTTATACCCTGATGAGGGTAACGTGACATGTTCATAATTTACTGGGCTTTAACTTTTTCTTGAAAGATGTTTGACCTTTGGTCTATCCAAATCTTTAATAATGATCATTGTCATGAGTTTCTACTGTATATTGCAAATTGGTTTACAGATCAGAATTTTGTAATCATTATGAATTAAACACTTAATAACTTTCCAAGTTCTGTTACATGTCTTTAAGCCAGTATTGAT